ACGCCGGGGCTCCCCTGCTGAGTGACTGGTGGGTTTGGCAGCACATTTTGCTTCCTTTAGCTAATCCAGTGGGTTTCAGAGACGCAGAGGGAATAAGAGGAAACGGATAATGCTTTCCTCAGCATCAGTACTACACTTGTAAGTTTCCCTTAAGAGTGTTCCCCCCTTCTGAAATGGTAATGACATTCTGACGAGAGATTCCAAGACGTCTTAACTTCCTAGCGTGGTGTCGTTAAACACTGACCGACACACACATCCCTTAATGTGTTTTATTGATTATGTAACTTATCTAAAAAGATAGGTCAGCTCAGGCGAGGCCTCCCTCACACACTTTTCTTTCAATATTGGTGGCTGATAGATCTGCTTGCACGTGTATTGATACGAATGGCCTTGGAAAGAAAGAAATCCCGTCCTCTGTTTAAAAAACTCTGCAAGAATTAACAAGGATAAGTGTAAGGAGGTCAGTTGTCTGTCCCCAGGTGCAGAACCTTAATCTGAAAAGCCCCAAGCAGCTGGTTACCTAGGATTACACAGACCTGGTAGCTTTTGCCCTCTGCCTCTCTTTCTAGTACACACGCGCACGCGCACGCACAGGCACACTTTCCCTGATACTTTGGACATTTATTTTCCATTGTCAAACTTTACTTTCTTTTGGACATTTGGTTTTGCACTTGAATTGTTGGCATGCATAGTCAGCTTGTCCCCTTTTCTCCATCTGTAACGTTATTCAAACAGGCGTTCAGACAATGTCTTCATGAGTTTAAGATGTTTGTTTCTTTTGGACCAACACACACTCGCTAGTTCAGTCTTGCTCTCTCTCCTCTCTCCCCTGTCTTTCATGCAAACATACACCGAGTCCTTCTCCACGTGTACCAATGAATGTCTCCTCCGAGGGCTCTTGAGTTCAATGTCACGCTGGGCAGAAGTAGAGCAAGAGTAACGAGCATGTGTGGAGAGCGGACGGGGAGAGACCCTTTCTGGCCAACAGAGGGCAGCCGAGGGGAGGCGCTGGGGCGCGAGGGCTGAGCCGAGCTGAGCCTCGCCTAGCTCCGGCAGCCTCAGCTTCAGCACCAGCCGCACCGGAGCCCGGACCGCAGCCACTAAGGGCAGCGGCGGCGGCGGGAGCCAGGCGCGCAGCTAGCAGCGGCGCGGTCGGGAAGCAGCAGCCGCCGCCGCCGCCGCCGCCGCCGCGACGGGCAGCTGGGCTCGCCGGCAGCCGGCTCGGGCCCCTACCCTCTCGGCTACGTGTCTCCGGCGCCGGGCGGCCGGCGAGTCTGGAGCCCGCGCCGTCGCCGGCCGCGTCCTCCGGGCATGGAAGGAGGCGGCAAGCCCAACTCTTCGTCTAACAGCCGGGACGATGGCAACAGCGTCTTCCCCGCCAAGGCGTCCGCGACGGGCGCGGGGCCGGCCGCGGCCGAGAAGCGCCTGGGCACCCCGCCGGGGGGCGGCGGGGCCGGCGCGAAGGAGCACGGCAACTCCGTGTGCTTCAAGGTGGACGGCGGTGGCGGCGGTGGCGGCGGCGGCGGCGGCGGCGAGGAGCCGGCGGGGGGCTTCGAAGACGCCGAGGGGCCCCGGCGGCAGTACGGCTTCATGCAGAGGCAGTTCACCTCCATGCTGCAGCCCGGGGTCAACAAATTCTCCCTCCGCATGTTTGGGAGCCAGAAGGCGGTGGAAAAGGAGCAGGAAAGGGTTAAAACTGCAGGCTTCTGGATTATCCACCCTTACAGTGATTTCAGGTGAGGGCTCCCGGTCGCCGCCCCACCCTCCCATCTTAAAATCTGATTTTTTTATTTGTTGTAGGTTTTACTGGGATTTAATAATGCTTATAATGATGGTTGGAAATCTAGTCATCATACCAGTTGGAATCACATTCTTTACAGAGCAAACAACAACACCATGGATTATTTTCAATGTGGCATCAGATACAGTTTTCCTATTGGACCTGATCATGAATTTTAGGACTGGGACTGTCAATGAAGACAGTTCTGAAATCATCCTGGACCCCAAAGTGATCAAGATGAATTATTTAAAAAGCTGGTTTGTGGTTGACTTCATCTCATCCATCCCAGTGGATTATATCTTTCTTATTGTAGAAAAAGGAATGGATTCTGAAGTTTACAAGACAGCCAGGGCACTTCGCATTGTGAGGTTTACAAAAATTCTCAGTCTCTTGCGTTTATTACGACTTTCAAGGTTAATTAGATACATACATCAATGGGAAGAGGTAAGATGCATCTTTTTCTTTTTTAAATCTATTATAAGAATTGATTTTATATTTTGGTCAACAGATATTCCACATGACATATGATCTCGCCAGTGCAGTGGTGAGAATTTTTAATCTCATCGGCATGATGCTGCTCCTGTGCCACTGGGATGGTTGTCTTCAGTTCTTAGTACCACTACTGCAGGACTTCCCACCAGATTGCTGGGTGTCTTTAAATGAAATGGTTGTAAGTAAATTCTGTTATTTTACACTCTGACTTCAGTCAATTTTCTTTTTATCTTATGTTGCAGAATGATTCTTGGGGAAAGCAGTATTCATACGCACTCTTCAAAGCTATGAGTCACATGCTGTGCATTGGGTATGGAGCCCAAGCCCCAGTCAGCATGTCTGACCTCTGGATTACCATGCTGAGCATGATCGTCGGGGCCACCTGCTATGCCATGTTTGTCGGCCATGCCACCGCTTTAATCCAGTCTCTGGATTCTTCGAGGCGGCAGTATCAAGAGAAGGTAATTTGTTTTATTTATCGCCAATGTCTTTATTTTTTTTAATTTTATTTTCCCTTCCTTACAGTATAAGCAAGTGGAACAATACATGTCATTCCATAAGTTACCAGCTGATATGCGTCAGAAGATACATGATTACTATGAACACAGATACCAAGGCAAAATCTTTGATGAGGAAAATATTCTCAATGAACTCAATGATCCTCTGAGAGAGGTAAGATTTATTGTCCTCAGTATGCATAATACTCTTAATATTTGTTTACTCTTGACATCTTTAGGAGATAGTCAACTTCAACTGTCGGAAACTGGTGGCTACAATGCCTTTATTTGCTAATGCGGATCCTAATTTTGTGACTGCCATGCTGAGCAAGTTGAGATTTGAGGTGTTTCAACCTGGAGATTATATCATACGAGAAGGAGCCGTGGGTAAAAAAATGTATTTCATTCAACACGGTGTTGCTGGTGTCATTACAAAATCCAGTAAAGAAATGAAGCTGACAGATGGCTCTTACTTTGGAGGTTAGTAAAAAAGATGCAACTAAGATGAAATCAAGTCATTCTTCTTTGTTGTTTGTTTTTATAGAGATTTGCCTGCTGACCAAAGGACGTCGTACTGCCAGTGTTCGAGCTGATACATATTGTCGTCTTTACTCACTTTCCGTGGACAATTTCAACGAGGTCCTGGAGGAATATCCAATGATGAGGAGAGCCTTTGAGACAGTTGCCATTGACCGACTAGATCGAATAGGTACTCTAGTTTTCTACCTTCTTTATATAAAATTTCTAAGTGCCTATCTTTCTTTTGCTGACAGGAAAGAAAAATTCAATTCTTCTGCAAAAGTTCCAGAAGGATCTGAACACTGGTGTTTTCAACAATCAGGAGAACGAAATCCTCAAGCAGATTGTGAAACATGACAGGGAGATGGTGCAGGCAATCGCTCCCATCAATTATCCTCAAATGACAACCCTGAATTCCACATCGTCTACTACGACCCCGACCTCCCGCATGAGGACACAATCTCCACCGGTGTACACAGCGACCAGCCTGTCTCACAGCAACCTGCACTCCCCCAGTCCCAGCACACAGACCCCCCAGCCATCAGCCATCCTGTCACCCTGCTCCTACACCACCGCGGTCTGCAGCCCTCCTGTACAGAGCCCTCTGGCCGCTCGAACTTTCCACTATGCCTCCCCCACCGCCTCCCAGCTGTCACTCATGCAACAGCAGCCGCAGCAGCAGGTACAGCAGTCCCAGCCGCCGCAGACTCAGCCACAGCAGCCGTCCCCGCAGCCACAGACACCTGGCAGCTCCACGCCGAAAAATGAAGTGCACAAGAGCACGCAGGCGCTTCACAACACCAACCTGACCCGGGAAGTCAGGCCACTCTCCGCCTCGCAGCCCTCGCTGCCCCATGAGGTGTCCACTCTGATTTCCAGACCTCATCCCACTGTGGGCGAGTCCCTGGCCTCCATCCCTCAACCCGTGACGGCGGTCCCCGGAACGGGCCTTCAGGCAGGGGGCAGGAGCACTGTCCCGCAGCGCGTCACCCTCTTCCGACAGATGTCGTCGGGAGCCATCCCCCCGAACCGAGGAGTCCCTCCAGCACCCCCTCCACCAGCAGCTGCTCTTCCAAGAGAATCTTCCTCAGTCTTAAACACAGACCCAGACGCAGAAAAGCCACGATTTGCTTCAAATTTATGATCCCTGCTGATTGTCAAAGCAGAAAGAAATACTCTCATAAACTGAGACTATACTCAGATCTTATTTTATTCTATCTCCTGATAGATCCCTCTAGCCTACTATGAAGAGATATTTTAGACAGCTGTGGCCTACACGTGAAATGTAAAAATATATATACATATACTATAAAATATATATCTAAATTCCCAAGAGAGGGTCAAAAGACCTGTTTAGCATTCAGTGTTATATGTCTTCCTTTCTTTAAATCATTAAAGGATTTAAAATGTCGTTGTAAGATTATTTATTTCTAACCTACTTTTACTTAAGTCCTTTGATATGTATATTTCTCTATTTTATGAAGAGTTCTTGGATTCAATGGAAACAAAACTGATTTTAAAAAGGCAACTCAAATGAACTAGTAAATAGCACCAATCAAAACTTTCTTTCATTAGCTGTGTCTCTGCATCTAAATTGTTAATCATTAATGGTGGAGAATTAAATAACAAATCCCATTTTATAGATCTAAATTGTATTTCGGTGCTTTCAATTTCAAATTAGGTTAAAGAATGCACTACTTGCTTGGCCACCGTAGGAGACTAGCATTGCCACTGTTTGTTAAGAATATCACTAACCTCAAACATGTTCATTGATCTTTCAGAAAGCTGAGGGAAAATTAATATTTGTCTTCATGTGTTATCGGACTTTTACCAAGACTCGATCAATGTTAGTTGTAAATAACTTTTTCAACCCAAATAAAAATAGCTATTCTGTGTTGTATGAAGGTAAAAGTCATTGTTTAAGAATTTAGTTTTATTGCTTCACTTCAAAACTTAGAGTTTTAAATTTTACAAAACCTGATTGTGAGAATTATTCAATTGTAATGCAATGGCTTGAAACCTACAATATTATTTTAACCTGCAATGTTTTATGCAAAATTGTATGCTCGAATCTACAAATTGCTTGTATTACACCAAAAATCGTTACTTTTCTTTCTTCTTGCCATAATCAAGCATCTGAAAATAGTCCCTGCATGCTTCTGGGGAAAAAAAAATAGGTTCAAATCAGTCATTGTAGAGAAAGGCTTACAGTATTTCTCGTTTCTAGAAAAGCATAACAATTCATTAATTGCCTATCTTATAATTCCTATAAGGCTGACTTGGATCTCTGACTTAAGTCTAGAAGTGAGGTTTTCACTTTTATTTAATATTATTGCTATTATTATTTAAATAATTATTTGTAAACCACAGCTTGATTTGGAGTTAAGTGTTGTCTGTGTCTTCACTGTAGCTGGTAATTTACTATGGTATTAATTTAAAGAAATAAATTCAATACAGCATCACGTCTGTTTGGGAACACACATTTTGCTCTATGTATATTGTAACTAAATGGTTAGTAAACTTTAAGGCATGTGGTGACTAACGTAGCCCTTAGATAGGAGGTTTGTCATTTTTAATGTGTTGAAAATAGTACAGACATGGTGACAGAAAGCAGGGGTAAAGTTGAACGTCTATGAGCATTGTCTGTCTGTTTTCTTAACTCTTTACATGATCTGTGAGCACCTGCTTCTTCTCAAAGAACTCCCTTAGTAATCATTTGTGCCTAATGCATCCCACACATGTGGAGTATGACTGGAACACAATTGAAAGATTCCTAACAACTGGCTGCGGTAAATAACCCAAGTTAAGAGCATGACTTAAAGTGGAGGTCTTCAGTATCTCTGGCACTGGCAATACATTTAAGAACATACAGAGATCACACATTATGTGGGACAGGGCCTGCAGATAGACTTGAGGACAGAAAACAAAAACAAAAGCAGAAACTCTAAAGTGGATCCTTGCTGCCTGTTATGCCTTTTGTGGATATAATACCTATAATACCAAAATGAGTTGTTATGTTTAATTTCAAACAAATCCCAACTGGTGTGGAAGTAATTAACTGCTAGTCGATGTAATGTAATCATCAATATGCTGGTGACATATGATGGCATGTCAGGAATACTGTTGTAAGAAAGGGATTGTTCAGTCTACCTAGAACCTATGGGAAAGCTGCAAGACCATTTACATATCAGTACAAAACTCCTTTATTTTATTAAAATATGAGAATTAACTTCAATTTATTAAGATTACGTATTGGTCCTTTAAATTATTAAAGGTTTACATTTGATAGGATTAATGGATTTGGTAGTGAAATATTTTTATATATATAAATTTTTGGTTTTTTATTTTGAGCACTATTGGGAAACATAAGCAAAATTGAAATGCATGGTCTTTCAGTGCAACCATACAATTTTTATTCACTTTGTAATAGAATGGACAAAAAAACTAAGGTTTATATATTAAACTAATAAAAAGGTACAGGGTAAATTATATACATATATGTATGAATGTATATATACTTAGATTAAGAAAAAAAAATGACTCACATTCCTGTAATATAAAGGTCCATTGCTAGTTGAAAAGTGACCTCTTTTCTCTGTACATAGTGAAGCCCGTATGTATGGAGTTTTAATCTGTACAGAAAGAAATGTATTATTCATTGGTCTTTCTGCTGCTGGAAAGATAATAGAATAGCTGATTCTTACAACAACTGTATGATCAGGGATGAGTTAGAGTATTTCTTTTGTCTTTGCTCAAAGCCATACATATATAAATATATATAAAGATTATTAATAAATTCAACAAAAAATAAACTACAATCATGAATATTTTATTTTATCAATATATGCTAATCAAATGTTTTATTTTATTAATGAGTACAGCTTTGCCTCTATTTTTACATCATAAAATTTCCAAGAGCTTATACTTGATAATCACATAAAATCAATTATATTCTATAATTCTGGAATGAGAGGACTTTAAATAGAACATGGATTTTTCAACCACTTCTTTGTTTACCTTTTTCGTATAGTAAAATATGAGCTTATTTTCTTTTTTGCTCTGTGCCTTTTTAGAATGTGGTTGTTCTCCAACTTCAAAACACAACCATTTTGTGTAATTATTGGATATACAGATGAGAAATAATTTTCCTGTAATAATGGTAAATAATTGTCCTGTAATATATTTATACAAACCTATTTTGTTATAATAGTTCTATGACATACCTATTTTGTTATAATAGTTTTATAACATACCTATTTTGTTATAATAGGGCCTTGGGCTCTATTATAACAAAACAGGTTTATATAAATACATTCATATTTATAGCCTTAAACAAAATAGGTTTGTATAGTAGGCCCAAGGCCCTATTATAACAAAATAGGTTTGTATAAATATATTCATATTTATAGCCTTGGGCCCTGCAAAGTTATTTGGAGAGTGATAGAACCTCCCCACACAAGTGGGTTTTAAATGATACCTAAAAGCCTGAGATAGAGTTTATCATAATGAGAATAAGTAGTGAAGCATTCCTGAAAACAAGGAGGATAAATAGTAGCAATGGCAATATATTCTATTCACCAAAAAAGTAGCTTGTCTCCAGGTCTGGATGACCTCTTCATAAGTGAACAATTCCCTGATGAATGCTGTTCCACTTTAAAGAGATGGTTATTTTGCAATTTATAAACTTAACTGAGCATACTATTTTCAGGACACTACAAAGTACATAGTCAAGTTATTACCGTCATTCCTATAGGACAGAGAATGATTTAAACAATATGACATGTTTAAAATTTTAGATGATTTATTTCAAATCCTGAATTATGTCTACTTCAAATTATGAGCAATCTCTATTATCTTTCAGGACTATTTAAAAAATCTCCATACCTCCTCTTTCAGCTTAGGTTTTTATATTTGTTAATTTTACTATGTTACTTTGCTTCTATGGCCCTCACTTGCACTGTTTATAATGTTAACCTGTTTGAATGAGATATCTCTCCATTATATCTTTATCTTTTTAGAACATGTGCCATAAAACCCATGTGGTTATTTTGTTCATATGCACTACAACTAGCAAACTTTTATTTTATGTTCACCTACTTTAAAAAGTACTCATACTGTACCATGGGAAAGAAACATGGGCCTTATAGAATGGAATGCTGAGCTATTTTGAGTCCTGAAAACAATGGCCAAAAATTTAAGGAACTGTGGTTGCTGCATGCACCAAATTGTAGCACATACAAATAAATAAAATACAGTTCTATAACTGTATTCAATATGGTTATTTTCAAGGAAAAATAGGATAGAAATTTTCTTTGAAAGATTTGCTATTGTACTTAGGGAAGTACACCTGCTATTACCCCTCAAAAGCAATGACTTTCTTAAGCAATTTCAATTTTTTTCCTTTTTAACAACCCTGCACTTGCACAACCCTGCATCTCTTGTCTCACCCTAATGCTGACCCTGCTTCCAATTCAGGCTTTGACAGGGACAAATGGAGATTTTAAGGTTTTTTAATGAGAGAAGCCTTGCTGACACTCCCCGCATCCCACCTTGAAAATTATTTAAAGATGATCTTAAAAGAACCTACAGATAATGCTCTGAATTTGTTTACAAGGTCCTTGATGTGGAGAGAATGAGTAATACATTAAATGCTGGGGAAATAATTATCATTTAGTGAAAAATTAAGCATGCTTTTCTAAAATGTGGATGTTTAACAGAGCACAGCTGATTGGGAACACTGGCAGTTCAATGCAGCTGGAGTGTCTCACAGGGTGAAGAGGAACCCAGATCAAGTGGGAAATAGGGATTTCAAAAACCTTCTGAAAGGCTTTTAACATCAGGGCAAAGGTTTTACAGTGTTGTACTTTATATTCTTAATTTAAGCTTATCAACGGGGAGGATTCACATTGAAATGTCTGTTTTGCTAATGTAACAAGGAATAAAATAATTTATGACACAGCAAAAACTGGGGGCTATTTACAACCCCACCCTGCCTTGTGAGGATGCTGGGTCCTAAGGAAGGTCCTAGGTTTGCTAAATAGAGTAATGGGAATAGGAAACTGAAAGTTTACTTGCTTTGCGTAAGATAATATATTGCGGCAGGGAAGGGGTACAAGAAGATAAGAGCTAGAACCTGTGAGAAGGGAAAGAAGTGATAAAATAATTTTGGCTAAAATAAAGCAAGTTCTCAGGCCAGGCGTGGTGGCTCATGCCTGTAATCCTAGCACTTTGGGAGGCCAAAGTGGGAGGAATGCTTGAGGCCAGGAATTGGAGACCAACCAGGGCAGCATGTCAAGACCTGGTCTCTACAAGGAAAAAAAATTTTTTTAATTGACCAGTATATACTTACATACCTGCAGTGTTTAGAAAACCCGACTATAGGTGGTGTATTCCTGTAGTCCTAGTTACTCAGAAAGTTAAGGCAGGAGGATCGCTTGAACTTAGGAGGTCAAGGCTGCAGTGAGCCCTGTTCGTTCCACTGCACTCCAGCTTGGGGGACAGAGCAAAACCCTTTCTCAAGAAAAACCCAAACAAACAAAAAAGTGAAGCCAGTTCTTTAATTTCTATTGGAGATATCACACACGCTCCAAAGAGTGGCAAAGGTGAACATTCTTTGGAGCTATTATATTTCTAATGTAACATCAATGGCCATTTACTCCCAAAGGGAAACATCTTTTTTTTTTTTTTTTTTTAAGATGGAGTCTGGCTCTGTCACCCAGGTGGGAGTGCAATGGCAGGATCTTGGCCCACTGCAACATCAGCCTCCCAGGTTTAAGCAATTCTCCTGCATCAGCCTCCAGAGTAGCTGGGATTACAGGTGCCCGCCACCATGGCTAGCTAAATTTTTGTAATTTTTAGTAGAGACAGGGTTTTACCATGTTGGCCAGGCCGGTCTCGAACCCCTAACCTCAAGTGATCCGCCCGCCTCACCCTCCAGAAGTGCTAGGATTACAGGCCTGAGCCACCGCACCCGGCCCTGCTATTTTTTTCTATGTAGTTGTTTCAGTAATACCATATGAGCAGAGAATACTATTGATTCATTCAATTGAAGAAATCTGAATAAATTAGTAAATATAATAATTCTTCAAAAGAGGACCACTTTATGTTTCCAATAGATTATATAATTGAATTCAGGTAACGTAGAGTTATTCAGACTTTTTTTTTTAAATAACGGAATTTTGCAAAAAAACAGGTTGCATCGTTTTCTACAGAGAATATTCAGATGTGTAGAGGCAAAGAGACTTTCTTGAAAGGTTTTTATTTCCTGTTAAATTTGTGAGGAAAACTCCTGAGAAAGGAAAGATTTACTTTTGAAGGAAGAAAGAACATAACCCAAAGAAATTTGAAAGATTCAAAAAGAGTTTTCCAAATGTATTCTCATTTCTTTCTCATATTTGTTCAAGGTCTTAGTTTCCAAGCATTCAAAATTAAATCTTGTTTGCCTAACTCTTCTAACATCTATTACCAACCTAACATATTACAATTCTGTTTAAAATGTGCAGTTCTAAATGTTCTTGCGTGCCTCACTGTGGAAAGTGTGGTGCATGGAACTGCAGCGTCAGTATCACCCAGAAGTATAATTACAAGAAGTGCAGAGTCCTTGGCCTTACCCTGTACCTACAGAAGTCCGCTTTTGGGCAAGATCCCCAGATGATTCATATGTGTATTAATATTGAAAAAATTGGAACTAGTAAGTCCTAGAGGAGGTAAATTTTAAGGGCTTTTTAAGGGAACTTCCAAGTGTGAAGACATTTCTGGAGATGACAAGTCAACATAGCATGGGATCTTGGCTAGACAAGGAAAGCGAGAGAACATTAAATAAACACAAGCAACGACAAACCACCTATGTTATAATTTTATCCTGGACCATCCAAAGTTTACTCTTGGTCACGCTGTCTAACCCAGCCTGCCTCCTGGCACTTGCTAGTTAGAACCAGGGAAGAGAAAACTAATATGTGTTAGGTATTATAATTTCCTTATGTCACATAAATTTTGGTGCCATAGCTAGCAATGTTTCTTAATATCACATCAGTACAATGTGTCCATTGCCTTCTGTAACATTTTTAATGCTATCAATAATACATTGACATTATAAAAATAAATGAATGTGGTCAATATTTTGCAAAGAGCTTCTCTTCATCAGCTATAT